GCCTGGCGAGACAGCGGAGACCTTGTCTTTAGAAAGCAAAACAAAACAATTTACACATACACACACACACACACGCACACACACACTCTCCCTAATTCGGCCTACTCAAGCACGATACCAAATAGATGAAGAATATCTAATTAAATGGCCATAAAAAGTTCTAGTTCATGACATCCAAGTTTAAAGAATCAAAATGAGTTACGAGAAAACAAACACAAGCTTTAAGAAGTTGGGGAGAAGATGTGCGTGGATTCGCTTCAAAGATGTGACAGAGAGAAAAGAGGACATTTTCTGGACTGGAGATTCAAGACAGTCTGGTTCAGGTTGCATGCTTTTGCAAAGGCTAAAGCCTTAGTCTGTGACATAAATTTGTAAAGAGCTCGGAAAATTACATCTCGGACATGGTGTCTTTTTTTCCTGCTGCTTGAAGGTCTTTGCATTTATGTTCGCATCACTGGGGCAGCTGCCGCTATAATTACTGCTTGTTGGGACTTTTTGTTTACTTGGTAGCTGTGGTGCACCAAGAGAGGCAGAAAAAGAAGAAAAAAAACCTCTGTTACTTGTGACGTTAAGAAGTCGAAAGCAGCCCTGCTTACATCTTCCACGGACCATTTTAGCCCAAGGGAAGGTCCTCAGCAGCTCTAACACGTAGCGGAGCACTATCTCCGCGTAGGAGCGCTCCCGCCCCGGGGCGGGACCAGGACAAACCCCGCCTCCCAAGCCCAATCCCAGCTCTCCGCCGGCGGACAGGAAGCGGCGGCAGGCCTAGCAGCACGGGAACCGTCCCCCGCGCGCATGCGCGCGCCCCTGAAGCGCCTGGGGGACGGGTAGGGGCGGGAGGTAGGGGCGCGGCTCCGCGTGCCAGTTGGGTGCCCGCGCGTCACGTGGTGAGGAAGGAGGCGGAGGTCTGAGTTTCGAAGGAGGGGGGGAGAGAAGAGGGAACGAGCAAGGGAAGGAAAGCGGGGAAAGGAGGAAGGAAACGAACGAGGGGGAGGGAGGTCCCTGTTTTGGAGGAGCTAGGAGCGTTGCCGGCCCCTGAAGTGGAGCGAGAGGGAGGTGCTTCGCCGTTTCTCCTGCCAGGGGAGGTCCCGGCTTCCCGTGGAGGCTCCGGACCAAGCCCCTTCAGCTTCTCCCTCCGGATCGATGTGCTGCTGTTAACCCGTGAGGAGGCGGCGGCGGCGGCAGCGGCAGCGGAAGATGGTGTTGCTGAGAGTGTTAATTCTGCTCCTCTCCTGGGCGGCGGGGATGGGAGGTGAGGCACGACTGCGAGCGCCGGGGGCGCCGTACTAATTCAGAATGTTGTTTTTTTTTTATAGGTCAGTATGGGAATCCTTTAAATAAATATATCAGACATTATGAAGGATTATCTTACAATGTGGATTCATTACACCAAAAACACCAGCGTGCCAAAAGAGCAGTCTCACATGAAGACCAATTTTTACGTCTAGATTTCCATGCCCATGGAAGGTAAGTAAATTTATTGCTGACTGTGTCTGAAGCAGTTGTTCCCCCTTCCCATCCCATTTTACAGACATTTCAACCTACGAATGAAGAGGGACACTTCCCTTTTCAGTGATGAATTTAAAGTAGAAACATCAAATAAAGTACTTGATTATGATACCTCTCATATTTACACTGGACATATTTATGGTAAGTTGGACCTTAACAGAACCCTTTTCTTCAATTGTCAAGAATTTGTTGCTTTCATTAATAGGTGAAGAAGGAAGTTTTAGCCATGGGTCTGTTATTGATGGAAGATTTGAAGGATTCATCCAGACTCGTGGTGGCACATTTTATGTTGAGCCAGCAGAGAGATATATTAAAGACCGAACTCTGCCATTTCACTCTGTCATTTATCATGAAGATGATATTAGTAAGTACTTAAGTTTTATCAAGTAGCCTTTTGATAGTAATGACGTTTCTTCTTTGTATTTTAGACTATCCCCATAAATACGGTCCTCAGGGGGGCTGTGCAGATCATTCAGTATTTGAAAGAATGAGGAAATACCAGATGACTGGTGTAGAGGAAGTAACACAGGTAAGGATTTTAACACTAGCTTGCATTTAGGACTAATTGTCAGAAATGACTTTTTGATGTATAGATACCTCAAGAAGAACATGCTGCTAATGGTCCAGAACTTCTGAGGAAAAAACGTACAACTTCAGCTGAAAAAAATACTTGTCAGCTTTATATTCAGACTGATCATTTGTTCTTTAAATATTACGGAACACGAGAAGCTGTGATTGCCCAGGTATTTATGATTATGCGCTATTTTAGTAGTTCGCCTCTAAAATGTTCTTTTTTTTAAATCATAGATATCCAGTCATGTTAAAGCGATTGATACAATTTACCAGACCACAGACTTCTCCGGAATCCGTAACATCAGTTTCATGGTGAAACGCATAAGAGTAAGGAACTTAAATAGTTAAAAACACTTAAAATTACTTACTAAATTATTGTTTTGGATTTTAGATCAATACAACTGCTGATGAGAAGGACCCTACAAATCCTTTCCGTTTCCCAAATATTGGTGTGGAGAAGTTTCTGGAATTGAATTCTGAGCAGAATCATGATGACTACTGTTTGGCCTATGTCTTCACAGACCGAGATTTTGATGATGGCGTACTTGGTCTGGCTTGGGTTGGAGCACCTTCAGGTAGTTTATCATATTAAATATGTCTTAACTTAACTAATTTAGCCATTTTTTTGTTCTGGATTAGGAAGCTCTGGAGGAATATGTGAAAAAAGTAAACTCTATTCAGATGGTAAGAAGAAGTCCTTAAACACTGGAATTATTACTGTTCAGAACTATGGGTCTCATGTACCTCCCAAAGTCTCTCACATTACTTTTGCTCACGAAGTTGGACATAACTTTGGATCCCCAGTAAGTATTGTCTAATTATTAGCTTAAAAAATCTGTTTATGTAACTTTATATTCTTTTTGACAGCATGATTCTGGAACAGAGTGCACACCAGGAGAATCTAAGAATTTGGGTCAAAAAGAAAATGGCAATTACATCATGTATGCAAGAGCAACATCTGGGGACAAACTTAACAACAATAAATTCTCACTCTGTAGTATTAGAAATATAAGCCAAGTTCTTGAGAAGAAGAGAAACAACTGTTTTGTTGGTATGTATATTTTCCTAACGTTTTGTTATGAAAATGCTTACTTTGTCTTGTTTATTTTCCTCAGAATCTGGCCAACCTATTTGTGGAAATGGAATGGTAGAACAAGGTGAAGAATGTGATTGTGGCTATAGTGACCAGTGTAAAGATGAATGCTGCTTCGATGCAAATCAACCAGAGGGAAGAAAATGCAAACTGAAACCTGGGAAACAGTGCAGGTACCTTGCTAATTTCAGTGATGTTAACATTCTACTTTGTTTAATCACTTAATGTTTCCTCTAGTCCAAGTCAAGGTCCTTGTTGTACAGCACAGTGTGCATTCAAGTCAAAGTCTGAGAAGTGTCGGGATGATTCAGACTGTGCAAGGGAAGGAATATGTAATGGCTTCACAGCTCTCTGCCCAGCATCTGACCCTAAACCAAACTTCACAGACTGTAATAGGCATACACAAGTGTGCATTAATGGGGTAAGCATTTAACTATATGTTTTAAAATTTAAATTAAACAATTTGTCTTTTATTTTTCTTCTAGCAATGTGCAGGTTCTATCTGTGAGAAATATGGCTTAGAGGAGTGTACGTGTGCCAGTTCTGATGGCAAAGATGATAAAGAATTATGCCATGTATGCTGTATGAAGAAAAGTAAGGCTTTTAAAAACACAAGAGTATAAAATCCTTCAGCTTATATTTGGCATTTCTTTTCCAGTGGACCCATCAACTTGTGCCAGTACAGGGTCTGTGCAGTGGAGTAGGCACTTCAGTGGTCGAACCATCACCCTGCAACCTGGATCCCCTTGCAACGATTTTAGAGGTTACTGTGATGTTTTCATGCGGTGCAGATTAGTAGATGCTGATGGTCCTCTAGCTAGGCTTAAAAAAGCAATTTTTAGTCCAGAGCTCTATGAAAACATTGCTGAATGGATTGTGGTAAGTATGTTTTTTATTTACAAAGAAAACTTTTTTTTCAGTGGAAAAATCTGTTTATTTCTAGGCTCATTGGTGGGCAGTATTACTTATGGGAATTGCTCTGATCATGCTAATGGCTGGATTTATTAAGATATGCAGTGTTCATACTCCAAGTAGTAATCCAAAGTTGCCTCCTCCTAAACCACTTCCAGGTAAGAATATTTGAGCAAGATACATATTTATGAAATCTGCTTTGCTTTTATTTGTGGCTCACAGGCACTTTAAAGAGGAGGAGACCTCCACAGCCCATTCAGCAACCCCAGCGTCAGCGGCCCCGAGAGAGTTATCAAATGGGACACATGAGACGCTAACTGCAGCTTTTGCCTTGGTTCTTCCTAGTGCCTACAATGGGAAAACTTCACTCCAAAGAGAAACCTATTAAGTCATCATCTCCAAACTAAACCCTCACAAGTAACAGTTGAAGAAAAAATGGCAAGAGATCATATCCTCAGACCAGGTGGAATTACTTAAATTTTAAAGCCTGAAAATTCCAATTTGGGGGTGGGAGGTGGAAAAGGAACCCAATTTTCTTATGAACAGATATTTTTAACTTAATGGCACAAAGTCTTAGAATATTATTATGTGCCCCGTGTTCCCTGTTCTTCGTTGCTGCATTTTCTTCACTTGCAGGCAAACTTGGCTCTCAATAAACTTTTACCACAAATTGAAATAAATATATTTTTTTCAACTGCCAATCAAGGCTAGGAGGCTCGACCACCTCAACATTGGAGACATCACTTGCCAATGTACATACCTTGTTATATGCAGACATGTATTTCTTACGTACACTGTACTTCTGTGTGCAATTGTAAACAGAAATTGCAATATGGATGTTTCTTTGTATTATAAAATTTTTCCGCTCTTAATTAAAAATTACTGTTTAATTGACATACTCAGGATAACAGAGAATGGTGGTATTCAGTGGTCCAGGATTCTGTAATGCTTTACACAGGCAGTTTTGAAATGAAAATCAATTTACCTTTCTGTTACGATGGAGTTGGTTTTGATACTCATTTTTTCTTTATCACATGGCTGCTACGGGCACAAGTGACTATACTGAAGAACACAGTTAAGTGTTGTGCAAACTGGACATAGCAGCACATACTACTTCAGAGTTCATGATGTAGATGTCTGGTTTCTGCTTACGTCTTTTAAACTTTCTAATTCAATTCCATTTTTCAATTAATAGGTGAAATTTTATTCATGCTTTGATAGAAATTATGTCAATGAAATGATTCTTTTTATTTGTAGCCTACTTATTTGTGTTTTTCATATATCTGAAATATGCTAATTATGTTTTCTGTCTGATATGGAAAAGAAAAGCTGTGTCTTTATCAAAATATTTAAACGGTTTTTTCAGCATATCATCACTGATCATTGGTAACCACTAAAGATGAGTAATTTGCTTAAGTAGTAGTTAAAATTGTAGATAGGCCTTCTGACATTTTTTTTCCTAAAATTTTTAACAGCATTGAAGGTGAAACAGCACAATGTCCCATTCCAAATTTATTTTTGAAACAGATGTAAATAATTGGCATTTTAAAGAGAAAGCAAAAACATTTAATGTATTAACAGGCTTATTGCTATGCAGGAAATAGAAGGGGCATTACAAAAATTGAAGCTTGTGACATATTTATTGCTTCTGTTTTCCAACTACATCACTTCAACTAGAAGTAAAGCTATGATTTTCCTGACTTCACATAGGAGGCAAATTTAGAGAAAGTTGTAAAGATTTCTATGTTTTGGGTTTTTTTTTTTCCTTTTTTTTTTTAAGAGTATAAGGTTTACACAATCATTCTCATAATGTGACGCAAGCCAGCAAGGCCAAAAATGCTAGAGAAAATAACGGGATCTCTTCCTTGTAAACTTGTACAGTATGTGGTGACTTTTTCAAAATACAGCTTTTTGTACATGATTTAGAGACAAATTTTGTACATGAAACCCCAGATAGACTATAAATAATTCTAAACAAACAAGTAGGTAGATATGTATGTAATTGCTTTTAAATCATTTAAATGCCTTTGTTTTTGGACTGTGCAAAGGTTGGAAGTGGGTTTGCATTTCTAAAATGGTGACTTTTATTCTGCAAGAGTTCTTAGTAACTTCTTGAGTGTGGTAGACTTTGGAACATGTAAATTTTTTGCTTGTAATGTTATCCTGTGGTAGGATTTTGGCAGGTACACACACTGCCCTATTTTATTTTGAGTCTAAGTTAAATGTTTTCTGAAAAGAGATACATGCACTGAACTCTTTCCACTGCGAATCAAGATGTGGTAATATAAAAGGATCAAGACAAATGAGATCTAATACTACTGTCAGTTTTAATGTCCACTGTGTTTTATACAGTATCTTTTTTTGTTCACTTTGGAAATTTTTACTAAAAATTGCAAAAAATAAAGTATTGTGCAAAGATGTAAGGTTTTTTGAAACTTGAAATGCATTAATAAATAGACGATTAAATCAACTTGAAGGTTCTATACTCTTTGAACTCTGAGAACTATCACAAGAAGCTTCCCACAAGGCAGTGTTTTCTTACAGTTGTCTCTTCCTACAAAAGTATAGATTATCTTTATTCTTAATACTTTGGAATCCATGTAGAAAATTTCCAGTTAGATACTCTGCGTACACACAATAAACCTTTTTAAAACACCCAACTAATCTCAACTGCATTACATTGTTTCTAATCAATATTCAGTGCTTGTCTTGGTGGAAGAGGTGAGTCATTTTGAAAACTTATGGTCTTGTTTTTATGTGTTTTTCAAAGTTTTGAATGCTAAGTACCTCATTTATTTTAAAAAGCCTAGTTTAATGATAAGTTTGTTTAAAATTTTGAGCCATCATTTTTCTCTTCATAGCAAATAAGGAGAGAATTGACATTTCAGTGTTACCTAGAAAAGGAATTGTAAGCCCAGAATAATTCCCTGCATGAGGTAATCTGCTTCAAATTCTTTTTTTAGTCAAGGTTAGCTATAAGTAATACTTGTTAAATGAGTAAATATGTAATACTTTGTGAATTACTTTGTTAATTTAGGAGCATCAAATGTATATTATGTTTAGTTATTTATGAAACTCTCAATATTGATTGATTTGGGTAATTATAAATTAGTTATTTTTACTTGTAATTGAATGCTTAAATTCTGTTTACAGTCCGTCCTCTCTCCCTCCATCCCTCCCTCCCCAGTTTTATAAATTCAGGTACCAATTCACAAACAAAATCAGAAATAAAATAAATTTATTGACTGCTTCTGGATTTAGCATTCCCTGTAGTGTCAAGCAATGTCATGCAGTTTGGGGAAGCATTTATTTAAGGAAATGACAACTTTCTCTGATCAGTCTTGTTTTGTGAGGTGTCTTCAACACTTTATGCTTTGGGTACTTCGTGTTTGTCACAGTCTTAGGATAGTGAAATCTGATTTGTCCAAGCGGAGCAAACTACTCGACCCTCAGTCCTTGTATTTGTCCCTGTAGTAAGACCTAATTATTATTATTTCTTAAAGATGGGATTGGTGTCCTTGGCAACTATGAAATTTCGGGGCTTGTGCATGAGAAGGCATTTCTTATTAAGTATTTCTAATTGAAGGTATCAGAGTGTCAAGCATTACAAACCTGGACAGTTCACCTGGAGGAGTACAAGAAGAGATATTCATTATCCATATTTAAAGGGTCAAGGTTTCCCAAAACCAGGGTGCAAGCCAGATGTAGTTTTAAAGCAGCTGCCAGGGACAGTTCATCTTTAGAGAAGTCACTAAAGTTGTAAGAAATTTTAGTTTCCCCAAAACCACTTTCAACTTCTTAGAAACTAGAAAGACAATTGGTTTGCCCCACAGAGGACAACTTCAGTTTCAGCATCTCTCATGTTGTGTTCTTGATTAAAAACAACTTCCATTTGATATACTTTTCCGTTTATTACCAGTTTAGTTTTTTCACTATTGTTTCTGTATTCAACTCTTTATATGATTAGGATAGAAATTTAGCCCTTCTGTTTTATATTACTATATTGTTTGTGTGTCTTAGATATATACATGTATGTACTATTTTCAGTAGAAATTCATGTATTTTATAATTGGTAAGTTCTTCAGAGCATCTCTTCTATAAAAAGCAACAGGATGCTAGGTAAAACGGAGCATTGAGCAAAATACTGATTAGTTTTTGCTTTTTCCTGAAATCTACACTAAAGTGATAGGGTGTGGGGTAATCCAACAAGGACAAGGTGAATTGAACAAGAACGAAATCTGGAAGCAGATGAAGGAGTACTATTGATTGGGCAGACCCAGGGAAGTCAAATCCTAAACCAGCAGTGGGAACACAACAGAATGGTGTAGTTTGCACTGGTAAGATTTGGGTACCTGGCAGGGCTGGGTGCGGTGGCTCACACCTGTAATCCCAGCACTTTGGGAGGCCAAGGCGGGTGGATCACTTGAGGTCAGGAGTTCGAGACCACCCTGGCCAACATGGTGAAACCCCGTCTCTACTAAAAATACAGCTGGGCGTGGTGGCACATGCTTGTAATCCCAGCTACTCGGGAGGCAGAGGCAGGAGATTTGCTTGAACCCGGGAGGCAGAGGCAGGAGATTTGCTTGAACCCAGGAGGCAGAGGCTGCAGTGAGCCGCGATTGCGCCATTGCACTCCAGCCTGGGTGACAGAGCGAGACTCTGTCTCAAAAAAAAAAAAAAAAAAAAAAAAAAAAAAAAAAAAAAAAAAAAAAAATTTGAGTACCTGGCCTTTGTTACTTTTTTTCTATGTGTGTGACAAAAACATAATATGCACACTTTTGTAACCCACCTTTCTCATTTAATGGTACATTGATAATGTATATCACATTAACTACTCTAAATATTTCTGTGGATGTATGTTTTTTTTTTTCTTAACCAATTTCCCATTGTTTGGACATGTAGGTTCCACATTGTTTATTATTTTAAACAATTCTAAAGAATTTTAAACAATTCTTAGGAAAATCCTCAGCCTAATAATGAAATTAATTCCTAAAAGTGGAATTGTTGGGGTAAAGGTTTTTTGAGGGACATTGATAAAAATTATGGTACTGTCTCCCAGATAGATGTACCAAGTTATACTACCACGATTTAATATATATATATATATATATTAAATCAGAGTCCCATCCTTAGAAATCCACATATATGCAGCCACATGAATGTATTAGAAACAATAATAGAAGACTCATGCTTAATTCAGTTGATTAGCTTTAGACATAATTCAAATGCAAGTCAAATTGAGTGCCCTAATTGTGGTCTCTTAAGTACCATTTTTCTTCAAGGGAACCAGACTCCTTTGGATAAATCACTAATTCCACCTGTAAGAAAGAAATGTACAAGAAGAACCTAGGAAACATTGTTTTGTACCAGATCAGAAAGATTCAGGAGGCACCTTAGAAGTTACCACTGGCCAAGGCTGAGATAACTTTAGCATCAGCAAGGATAATATCTGCAAGAGATTGAAACTCATAGTATTGTATTTAACTCTGTGAGTTAATGATGGTAGTGGACAGAATTATAGTTACCTTTGGGATACGCTTTTAAAGAAATTCCAGGTAATAAGAGAAATGATAGAATTAGGATATCACCATTTTACCCCCCCAACAATTTATGGATCTAGACAATAATCGCCAGTGACTGCTAACCTCACAAAGTGAGAGCAATCAGATTTTGTGCCTCCTAATGGAAGTACATATACCACCTATGAAGCAGTTCTGCCAAAAGTCACATCTCATCATGATGAAGCCTCCTGATCTAACTACCCCTTCATTAGAAATACAGGGGACAGAGGGACAAATAATATACAAGGGACTCAATCAGCAAAATCCAGACTCTGGAAAACTACAAGACATATGGTCCTGCTTCAACAACAGAAATGCAAAGAGAAAAGACAACGATGGGTTAAAGGAGACTTAAGAGCTACATCTATCAAGACAATTTATGGACTTATTTGGATACTGATTTGAACAAACTGTTGAGACCATTGGAAAAATGTGAAAAGTGGATATTTGATATTAAGGTTTTTAATTATTTTTAGGTGTGATAATGGTATTGTTACATTTTTTAAAGGACCCCTTTTAGAGATGCAAATTGAAACACTTAAAAAATGAAATGATACGATGTATAAGTTTTTGCTTAAAAATAAGGATTGAAGTTGGCTGGTGTGTGTGGATATAGTTGAAACAAGATTGGCTGTGAGTTGATAATTATTGAAGCTGGGTGATGGGCACTTGGGGATTTATTATACTATTTTCTCTACCTGTGTTTATATTTGAAATTTTTCATAGAAGTTTTAAAATGTGGCCAGTTGTGATGGCTCATACCTGTAATCCCAACACTTTGGGAGGCCAAGGTGGGAGGATCACTTGAGCTCAGGAGTTAGAGACCAGCCTGGGCAAAATAGTGAGACTCCATCTCAAAGAAAAAAAAAAAGTGTTTTAAATGTGAATCAAATTCCTATAGAAGCTGATTCATTACTGTTTTTATTTTAGCAGTAATTCATGATAATGACCTGTATTCATAATGATTTTCATAATGATTGTTTTAGTGGAATTAAACTTGAACCAGTCAAGCTAACATAATTATATTCTGCTCCAGTTACAATGAATAATTAATTGATTTCAACTGCTAGGGTGAACTCTTGAAGCTATCAGTCATCCAGCAATCTTAGCAAGCAGGCCATTGGGTCCCTGTTTGCTCTGTCTCTCTCTCTCTCTCTCACTGTTGAAGGGCTTAGCTAACTACTTAAGTAAAATATTTGTTCTCTGTTAAACATGTCAAGGAGTATGGTCAGCTTATCCACATTAAGCCTGTGTGTCCCACGTTGGAGTAAATGTTAAGTAGCTCACTACAATAAACTAGATTCTTCTGCCCTCTCTTGTTTAAATGATCATGTTCCCTGGAGGTGGAAATAGATCTTTAAAAAGATATTCTGTAGTTGTTTGTTCTCAGTGTAAAAAAATGAGAATAATTTGATAAGAGTGTAGGTTGTCTTATATAAAAAGTGGTTCCATTTGCATGAATTTTAGAAAAATCATTTTGGAAAAATGAAGGCTATGTGGTTATACTGAACACATTAAGCAATTTTATTCTTTATTTTAAATGAATATTTTATTATCGTTTTCTTCCCTTGCCCTTTGGGTATGGGAGTTAGCCTTTGTGTTTCTAAATACAACAGGCCGGTTTTTATAAATTAAGGTGTCAATATATTCTTCATTATTTAGTTTTGTGATTGTGGTTAGTTTTCATTTTTCTTAAGTATCTGCTAGTAGCATCTGTAATTAAGTGAAGTGACCTGTTAACCATTTTCCTCTTTCTCCTCCTTTCCTCCTCCTTGAAACATATCAGAGCATGTTTGAAATTCTTTGGCTTTTATGGTATGCATTTGCTGATATGCATTGACCAGTTACCTTACTCACAGATACTTCTTAGGCACTTGATTGTGCCAGGGCCTTGGCTAGATGATAAGAATACAGTAGTGAACTTAACAGTTTCCCTGCCCTGGTGAAGCGTATGGTCTTGTAGGTGAGATAGATATCAGATAATCATGTGAATAAATGTACAATTCCAGCTGTGATACATGCTGAGGAGGAGGTTTTTGGTGATCCAAGAGCTGATCATGCAGAGATAGGACTGAGAAAGGAGGGTGGGACGTTGTCACAGCTGATAATGCAGAGATAGGACTGAGAAAGGAGGGTGGGACATCAGGAAGGTCAGAGAATTCCTTATGAAAGTGATGCTTGAGTCAAAATATGATGGATGAAGAGAGTTTAAATAGATTACATAGAATTTTTAATAATGTCGATTGGTTATATACTGGGCACTGATAGCTGATTTTTCTTTGGGGAAAGGTATGTCAGCCTAGTCATTCAGATTCCTTTATTTTTTTAAATGTTTTTTCATTTTTTGCTTTGCATTGCATTCATTTGCTGAAGAGCTGGCTTGTACTTTGGCAGGTGTCATACTTGGTTATTCTCCTTAGGATATTGGCCCAACAATCTGGGAGTTGTGAAAGGCGCTTCGCTTTTCAGACCTGGGCGTCTGTATCATGACTATCATAAATTTAGGATTAAGACACCTAGCCTCCTACCAGGATGAATGAGGTGTCCATGTGACCTGCTGTGCCCTGGAATTTTATACATCTTTCTCTCATAGCACACACCATATTACAATATAATCCTGCCTCATCTAAGCCAAACTTTCGAGAGAATCATTTACACTCAGTGGCTACTTCAGCTCCCATTCACTTATCAACCTGCTGCAATTTTTCACAGCCCCCAAAGGACTGCAGTCTGTGCCTTCAGGGAGCTGAGGGTCTAGCGGAAGGAAAGAAACCAGCAGTTACAGTACAGAGGGGTTTGTGTTGGAAACTCTACAAACACAGGATGCCCTGGTAGCTCAGAGGAAGTGCATATCGAGCATGGTAGGTAGGTAGTGGGAAGAGCCAAGATGACTTCCCAGAGGAGAAAAGCTGGACCTGAGTTTTGGAGTTTCGGTAAAAGTTTGCTCTAACTAGTCCAAGCTGCTGTCACAAGCTTTTAGAAATGATGTAACCATGGGGCAGTTGACTGTCGTCATGTTCTTTGCTATTTTCATGACTCTGGATGTGCTTTTCCTATTCCCTGGATTGCCCTTTCCCTCGATTCCTCTGCAGGACTGGGCTTTATTAATCTCCATTTCCTTGAGCTTGGCTATAGTAGGTGTTCAATAAACATTTGTTTTGTTGTGTGCTTTGTAAATAGGCAATGAAGCTGATTTCACAAGATAGGCACAAAAGTTAGTTTCATTACAACACATTACCAACAGCTGTATTTTTAACTTTTAACATATCTCATTCTAAATCCTGTGGCAGCACAACCTCCTTCCGTCATACCTGGAGATAAATTTTCTTTCAAAATCTAATATGCACTGTATTTATAGAATATGAAACATACCGACCATGTTTTGCAAAAATGGGAAAGGCATAACTTAGCTTTGGGGCATGTAAGTAACAACTCCTGATAGGAGAAGAAATGTATTCAGAAAGCTCAAATTAGAAATAAAATGGGAGACTCTAGATTTGTGTTTGTGGATGAATGTTTTCTTTAG